AATGGGAAGTCAATTAAACTTCTATTGGACAGAATTTGGATTTCTATAGACCGTTATTTTGTGTTGCTATCGCTTATCTATAATTTACAGAGTTGTAAAATAACTCCCATAGAATCAGAATCAGATAATTCAGAAGGGTGACTTCTATGTAGTTTTCCATCAAAGCACAACTTTTACCCTACAGTGGCAGTAAGAGAAAACTAGTTAATTTTTCAGAGGCCACATCAGATAGGGTCACAGATACCACACCAGAGTTTGGATTTCTGTTAGTTTTAGTCTTTGAGCAAAAGAAGTTCATGAAGGGTCAAACTGAGAAGTGCTAGGATCTCCTGTCATCGGAGAGGCATGGCCTGGCAAGGAGGTGGACGTTTGACTGGAATAGCTCAAGGATGGATTCAGAGGCTTGATGCAGTAGGTCAGTCAAGAAAGTCTGAGGGCCAGAGCCACGGTAATGGCAAACGGGAGAGTGGCTGACAAACAAAATACAGTCAAGTAGATCTAGTGAAAGTGGATGTGAGGGATGAAGTAGAAAGAAGGTTGTCTCTGATGGTTTCTAGGTTTCTGGCTTAAACAATTAGGCGCATGGTGGCGCATCCACCTATGTGAAAGGAGCAAGCTTGTGAGGAGCGATGAGCTGGTTTGCCCATCTGAGTGTGAGGTGCCTGTGGAATATGGAATATCCGGGTGAATATATCAGGAAGACAGTTAGACAGGGGCTTCTAGGAGACTTGGTGTGGAGTTACAAGCCACTGACAGTGGCCTTTGCGAGCAGCCAAGGCGCGAAGAGCAGCAGCTGGGAGAATGAGCCCTGAACGGTTCCAGGAAGCTCAGCCTAGTGGAAGGGCCAACGGAGGCCTGTTATGTGATGAGCCCCACTACAGTCCCTCGCAATGCAATCGGGCGCGGCCACTGCCTCCCTCGGAGCTCCGCGAGAGGCCCTCCAAAAAGACGCTGGCACGGAACTCGCGGCTCTCCTGCCCGTTGGATCCCGAAGCACCAGTCGGGGCCCCAGACACGAGGCCCCACTTCCGCTTACGCGCCCCACTTCCGCTTCCGGCCCCGGGCTGTGGTGACTGGCGGTGTGGGGTGGGTCAGAGGGCAGTAGGTACCTCCAGGCGGGAGCAGCGTTTGCACCGCGGTGGGTTCCTGCGAGCTGGTGCAGAGGGGCCCCAGCGGGCCGGCCCCGGGGCACATGCGACGACCTCCACCCCTGGGCCCCACGACGGCCTCAGGGCCTGAAGGCAATGTGCGAAACCTGCAGAAGCGGCAGGCGCCAGGGCCAGGCGCGGCGGGAGGCTGTGGCCCTGAGGCCGGGGGGTGCCGGGAAAATAAGCAAAAGAGGAGAATGGTGGCCCGGGCCACCCCTGGGAGAGGCGAGGTGGAAAGTGATAAGTCGGTTGCAGCATCAGGGGCTGGAAAGGCCGCAAGGCGTCAGGTGGAGGGGCGCAGGGGCCCGGTGAGCCCGTCAGACTCGTCAGACCCGCGAGGCCTAGAAGCAGCAAAGGAGGCTGAACTCCCCTTGCAAACGGAAAGACACAGTAAGAAAGCATCCACGATCACTTACCTTTAGTCTTTTCTGATATATTTTGTTGTTTTGATCAGCCAAGGAAAAAAGAAAAGTTACTGAAGCCTCAAGTGATGATCCACAGCCAGGGCTTGACTTGGTAAGAAAGGAATCATTAACCAGTTCGGAATCTTTCCAAACAGTGGAATGCTTGCAGTCTTTGGGTAAGGAAAGTATAATAGAAGGTATTAAAAGAAGAATTCGAAATAAAAAACTTAAAAGCTTAGAAAACCCACCTCTCAAAATAACCGAAAATGAGGCTACACAAAATATTAAGGTTGAATTCCAAGATGAACTGTACAAGAATACTCCAAAATATTCTTGTAATATCTTGTCACCTGAAGTAGAAAATAATTCCGTTTTAAAATTACGTGATTGCAATTGTTTCCCCCATTCCAAGGGTTGTAATGATGAAAACAACCTGCCATATAAACCTGATGGTGGATGTATGCATGTAGCAGAAAATTTCTCAAAGAAAGAAAACCTTAGGAGTCTTGCAGAGAAGAGTGACACAAATAGTATTCCTCAGCTCTTACAAACAGAAGAAAATGTAATGGGAGTAAATAAGTTACTACCAGAAGAGAGTGATTTATACCAAAGTAAAACCAATGGCTTGCTTTCCTGCCTTCAACATGAAAAAAATAAATATTCAATAGAGGAGAGCAGTGTTGGGCGAAAACCCAGGAAAAGGATGAAGTTGTCTGAAAAAGCAGATGAAACAGTTACTGAGATGAACTTCTCTAATGAGTATAACAAGTCTGAGTTGATGTTGCAAGAAAATCAAATGATTGCTGATGGTAAAGAAGCAGAGACTAAAAGTCCTTTAAATGTTTTGAGAAAAGTAAGCCATAATACAGTCTCTTTGATGGATCATTTATTAAGTGTCCCAGAAACAGTAGAAAAAGAAACAAGTTCTGAACATCATGTAAATGCTGTGTTTCAGAAAACCATTGAACCACTTTTGAAAGAAGAAACAGAGAATGCTTCAGAGCCGTTAGGTTATGAAAGCATGGCATCGAAAGAGGATTTTAAATCGATGAAAAGCTTCATAGGGAAATCACCTAATGAGTACCATATTGAAAGGAGATCTTCACGGGAAGACTTAAGAAGTGCATCTGAAGAATTGAAGTTAAGCTGTCAGAGAACAATACCTATGACTGGTAAAAGAACTTGGCCCTATTATTCATGTGCTAGAATATCTGCCTGGTGTTGGAAAAAGGCTTCCTTGCCAGAATCAAGTTACTTTCTTCGTGGGTCTCAGGAAAGTTGTAGGCAAGTTGATGTCCCTAAACACCAAACAAACCAGACCCATTTAACTGACTCCAAATTATTATTACAAAGTTCCTTAACAGAAACAAACACTGAATCTTCAAGTAAAGAAAAATTAGATTCTAATTCTAATTGTTTGTCTTCAGTTTCTGCAGTAGAACCTACTTTAATGGTTATAAAGGAACCTATAATCAAGGATGATAAAAAGATAAAATCAGAGGAACTGAGCAGAAGAGGGTCAGAGGTAATTTCTAACACTACTGAAGATACTCAATTAACCAGTGAGACTCAAAGCTTAACGGGAAATAAAAAAAAAGCTAGAGGAAATTTAACGAAACTTAATTTGACAGCGACTTCCAAAGATGGTCAGGAAGCAAATAACTCTGCAGGCAAAACTATTCATCGAAAAGCATGCATTGCTCAACAAACATTTATAGTTCCAGACTTGGTTAAAATATTGAACACAGGACGGCTGACTAATTTTAAAATTCCTTTACTTAAGAATAAATCAGAAAAAAGAAAAGAAGTAAATGCCAAGTCATCAGAGAGAGAAGCTTACAGTCCTCTAGAACTTCTGGACAATTTATCTGGAGCAGACGTAAGACAGAACAGGAGTAAAGAAAATGTCTCCATGATGATGTTAGGACCTCAAACTTTGAGCATACGAAATAGTGTAACTCCAGTGCAAGCTAGTTCTGACTCATTCTACAATAAGAAATCCTATAGTATTTCTCCAAGCTTTACAAAGCAAGGTAACAATAGCAAACCATCTAATCACGTCTCTGAACCAGGCAATATTGTTTCTAATAAAGAAGTTGCTTCTCTCACAGTTGAAAATAATGCTTTTTCTTGTGATCCTGGGTATGTAGAGAAAAGTCCTTCCTTCTGCTGTAATGAACAAGAAACATTCCGACCAGTGTCCAGTGAAGTTAGGGGTAGAAAAATAACTAAGAATTTTTCAGAGGTAGGGTTTCCAGATATTCTTAAAGCATATGAAGATGACGTCCTCTTAATTGATGTAATTCAAGATGACCCAGACCTCTTTGGAGTCTCCAATGAAGGGGAGCTCTCATTTACTTCTGAGGTCCCAAAGATAAGCCAGGAGCCCAATGTTGCTGGAGAGCACCAATCAACAGACTCCAAGTACATGGAAACTCCAGTAAAAAAAGAACCAAGTGATGACTTAAGGTATGCATGTTCAAGTATTCCTTTTAGTGCAGATAATGTTTAAGCTCTGTTTGCTTTATAATAGAGAACTTCCTGTACTGGACTGTGGATGGATAAAGCCAGACATCTGTGCTTCCAACTCAGCAGGTAAAAGTTGACATTTTCAGAATATGCAATATAGTTTCTATAGTTGAATATTATTTCTTTTCAGAAAGTGAAATAAAACGTGATCCCAAAGATGTAAACACTTCCTTAGGAGAAGTTGCTAATGAGACCTCTGAAAATGAAACACTGGGAGACTTCAGTGAACAAATAAAAGGTTCAGACTTGGATGAAAAGGTACTAGGGGATCTTTTGTGTTTTTTTATTTCCTTGTACTTATTTAACCATAATCTCTTCACAGCATAGATTTACAGACAAAGTGATTACCAAAGAAGAAAAAGAAAATATTTATGAAGTTTGCAAAAGGTCTGTAACATAATTCTTAATTACATAACTTAAAATTCTGATGTTAATTTTTCCTTTCACACAGCAAAGATTCTAGAAATGCAGACTTTATGGTCGGCGAATGTCAATTTGCAGTACCAGTCCCGAAACCTCTGTGTTTATTAGTACCTCCTTTGAATCTAAGTGGTCGTCAAGAAGACACAATACTGAATACCTGGATGAATGGTACTATTTGTTTTCTTAATGAAATCCTGTTGTGGTGTGTAATGCCACTCTAAATCATTTCTAGATTTCAGATTTCTGGGAAAACATTCTGTCCTAAAGCTGCAGAATCCTGAAACTTGTGAAATATTCAAGAGGGAAAAAAATGTGGGGGTAAGTCTACTTTAAAAAATAATAATAATCTGAATACAGAAAGTGAATCTTTCTAATTTTCTAGGTGTTCCAGAAGTCCCTAGGGTTGATGATACCCTATAAATATTGCAAATTTCATTTTAATACATTACGTGGCTGTGAGCGACCACTGTGCAAGTTTGCTCATGTGCCTGAACAAGGGGATGAAAAGGTAAAACATATAAAGTCTTTAAAGTAGAGATTAGGTAGTTTTACATTTTTCGTGACTTTTGCAGGTTTGCATGGATGTGTTTAAGAAATATATAAATATCAATGAACTGTGTTTGCTACAGCGTGCAGGTATGAAACAATTAAATAATTAGTATGAAGCTAATGACTTTAGTATATATATTTTCATTTTCAGTAAACATATTTATGGAGTACTACAGAAAGTTTCCCCCAGGTGTATACTTTGATTTACAAGTGCTAAATGACCTTCTAAATTCTTTACTCAAACATTGTTTGTTGAAAGAAGTATTTCAGATAGTGAACCTCAGCATAATGGTTAAAATGCTGGTAAGTAGCCTGAAAATATATGTTATTTTAATGAAAATGAGTGTAATTTTTTTGTTTTATCCAGCCTTCTCTGAAAATATTACTAAACATATTTGAGTATGTGGCAACTATGAAATTAAGGAATGCTGTACCTGCTTTAATTGATATCTTTTGCAAGGTATGGTTTTATTTTCTCTTTTATTCTCTGATAGAATAACCACTCTTTCTTTTCTCTTCTACAGCTTGTTGAAGCCGGGATGGTGCTTGACCCAGAGCACTTTAACTATATTGTTAAGCTTTTATACCAAGTACAAGCTTCCAAACAAGAAATAACTGCAGTTCTGGAAATGAAATCGAGGTGAGAAAAATCATTATTATTTAAGCCAAAATATAGTATAATTAACTCTTTTCTTTTGTTAAAGGTTACAGATGAGACGATTTAAAAAGAACTGGAAGTGTGATTTAGATTCAGCCTTGAATAAATTAGAGGTATGACATTTATTATTTTAAATACATTGCTGCTTTTTTGTTTTGTTTTTAATAATTTTGATAGCATTGTAAAGAAAAAGGTGACTGGACCAAATTGGGAAAATTATACATTAACGTAAAAATGGGCTGTGAAAAATTTGCAGATTTCCAGACATTTTGTGCTTGCATTGCTGAAACACTCACAAAAAACTATGAAGATGAAAGACCAGATATTCCCTTTTGTGAATTTGCTGAAACAGGTAAAATGTAACTATTGGCCTGAATATTGTGTTATTTTCTTTTGTATGCCTATTTGTGTTTCAGTTAGCAAAGATCCACAAAACAGTAAAGTAGATAAAGGTGTACTGGGAAGAATTGGAATCAGTGCTATGTACTTCTATCACAAGCTGTTGCAGTGGTCCAAGGTACTTCATTAAGTTTTTGTCTTGGCTTGGTATACCCAATTAGTGTTCTTTATTTTTATTCTAGGGAAGGAAGGTCTTAGAGAAACTATATGAATTAAAAATACACTTTACAAGTTTAAAAGGACTTATAGGGCCTGAGAAGTTAGCATCAAGATGTCAAATTGTGAATGTTGCAGCAGAAATTTTTCTAAAAAGTGGAAGCCTAGATGGTGCCATTTGGGTAATGAGGGGTAAGTCCTGATATATGCAAGCATAAAATAATATAAACTATTCATATTTTTTTCTTTTTGGAAGAGTCAGAGTGGATAATCAATACGCCTCTGTGGCCTTGTGATAGACTGGATGTGCTTAATCGACATAATTTACTCTGTACAATTGCACATGAAATCTTAGCCAAGAGCCTTTATAGACAGACATTTGAAGTTTTGCAGAATCTACCAGGTTTTCAAAATTCCCAAGGTATGTTTTTTAAAAGTCTATCTTAATTATCTTGAATTTTATTATATCATTTTTTTTATTCCAGAAACTGTGGAAGTCTCACAATATAGCCTTCTTTTTAATAAGCTTCTAGGTTCCTGTATAGAAAGCAGTAGTCTTGGTATGTCATCCTCTGTGGCAGAATTCATGATTTCAAAGAGCATCCCTATTGATTTTTCCTTTCTCAGAAGATTAATTACTTCTTTAGGAAGGAGTCGTTTATGGCTCAAAGCCAGAGCCCACTACAAAAGTAAGTTACATTTAAAATGTTTTAATATATTGAGTAAAGTTTGACCTATTATTTGATTTTTCAGGTGCTCTTTCCTTGGGTTGCTACCCACCATTGGAAGGAAATTTATACCGAAAACTTCTTCTAATTCCATCTTATTTATCTGAGATTGAAATGCTCTTAGCTATTGAAATCTTCATGGTATCTAATGCTAGTAGTATTCAGAGTCCTGGAACTTCTACACAGATACTGCAGATAGTTTTGAAAAGGTTGGTTGACATAACTTTAACTGCATTCTGAAGTTTCTGACTTTATGAGGTGTTCATTTTATAGGTGTGAAGACAACCAGTCTCGGAGCAATGATGATTATCAAGCTGCAGTAGAAAGGTTAATTATGGCTGCTCGTATATCAGATCCAAAGCTTTTCGTTAAACACATGACTGTCAATGTTAATAAGGAACAGGTTTATAGTTTGGAACATTGTTCTGCCCTGAAATGGTTAAAAGAGAATATGAAGTGGGCTGGAAAGGTTTGGCTTTTCAGTAACCATTAGCTAATAAAGTCTGCTTTTTTTTTTTTTTTAGTTCAAGTAATCATTGTTGAAAATAAAAGGCAATAAAAATAGACAGTTTTCACTATATTCAGCTCTTTGACTTTATTGACTTACAGCAA